TCTCGGCTCACTGCAAGCTCCGCCTCGCGGGTTCACGCCATTCTCCTGCCTCAGCCTCCCGAGTAGCTGTGAGTACAGACGCCTGCCACCATGCCCGGCTAATTTTTTGTATTTTTAGTAGAGACGGGGTATCACCGTGTTAGCCAGGATGGTCTCGATCTCCTGACCTTGTGATCCGCCCGCTTCGGCCTCCCAAAGTGCTGGGATTACAGGCATGAGCCACCGCGCCCGGCCCAGGTGCATCCTCTTAAACAGCTCCTACCTAGGGTACGTGGTGATGGTGGCGGGGGGGTGCTTCAGGCACCAAAACAGGCCAGATCGTGGGGGCCTCCAATACCCAACATTGAATTGGGATTTTATCACGTAAGCTCTGGGGAGACAGAGAAGGTTGGAATTTTTTTTGTTTTGCTTGAGACAGGGTCTCTCTCTGTCGCCCAGGCTGGAATGCAGTGGCTTGATCACAGCTCACTGCAGCCTCGACCTCTTGGGTTCAAGCGATCCTCCCGCCTCTGCCTCCCAAGTAGCTGAGAGGCGCGCGCCACCACCCTCGGCTAATTTATTTTATTTTATTTTTTTTTTTTTTATAGAGACGAGGTTTTGCCATGTTGCCAGGCTGGTCTCCAACTTCTGGGATCAAGCAATCCTTCCGCTTGAGCCTCCAAAGTGCTGTGATTGCAGGCGTGAGCCACCGCGCCTAGTTTAGGTTGAGCAGCGAAAGGGATAGGGCCCAGTGCTTTCTCTGCGAGGTTCAGTTGGCCTGTCCCTGTCCTATCACCGTTTGTCACCGTTTGGGGAGCGCCACGGAATGCCCTGTCTCCAATCGAGAGGTGCACTCGTCGCCCTGGCAACGGAGTCCGGAAGAACCACAGAGACGCGGCTCCAGCGTACAGAGCGGCCGCCCTGGGCCAGCAAGGCACCGAGCGCTAGAGAGGCACGTCTAGTCGATTGTCACGTGGCAGGCCAGGGGAAGGCGGGACTTCCGGCGGCGAGGTAAATTTTTTTTTTTTTTTTTTTTTTTTTTTTAATTTTCTTCCGGTGGCTGGTCTCCGGCGGCCCCGTCCCCGACTGGGCCCCGTGCCCCCCCGCCCCCGCGGCCCCCCGCCGCCGGGCCAGCCGCCACCATGAAGAAATTCTTTCAGGAGTTCAAGGCCGACATCAAGTTCAAGAGCGCGGGACCCGGTCAGAAGCTCAAAGAGTCCGTGGGGTGCGTGAGGAACGCAGGGGCTTGAGGCCCTGGATACACTCACTCTCCCTCGGTCTGTTCCCAGGGAAAAGGCCCACAAAGAGAAGCCCAACCAGCCAGCCCCCAGGCCGCCCCGCCAGGGACCCACCAATGAGGCACAGATGGCAGCCGCTGCCGCCCTAGCCCGGCTGGAGCAGAAGCAGTCCCGGGCCTGGGGCCCCACATCGCAGGACACCATCCGAAACCAGGGTGAGATATGGCCCTCCTCGGGCCCAGGTTGGTCTCTGCCTCTCTTTCTTGGGCTGCCTTCCAGTGAGAAAGGAACTTCAAGCCGAAGCCACCGTCAGCGGGAGCCCCGAGGCCCCAGGGACCAACGTGGTAAGAACAGCCACTGGTGGCACTGTCCCATGCGGTCCAGACTTGGACGCTTTCACCGCCCCAGGTATCTGAGCCCAGAGAGGAAGGCTCTGCCCACCTGGCTGTGCCTGGCGTGTACTTCACCTGTCCGCTCACTGGGGCCACCCTGAGGAAGGACCAGCGGGACGCCTGCATCAAGGAGGCCATTCTCTTGGTGAGTGGCACCCTGTGTGCTCCTGCCCCAACGTGAGTGGCTTTCCCTGCTTCCCTCCTCCCAGCACTTCTCCACCGACCCAGTGGCCGCCTCCATCATGAAGATCTACACGTTCAACAAAGACCAGGACCGGGTGAAGCTGGGTGTGGACACCATTGCCAAGTGAGCGTGTGGCCCCTTTGCCCTGCCTGGCCTGTGCCCCACTCACCTTCTCCACCTACCCCAGGTACCTGGACAACATCCACCTGCACCCCGAGGAGGAGAAGTACCGGAAGATCAAGCTGCAGAACAAGGTGTTTCAGGTGGGCGTGCCTTCTGGCCCCCGGGGCCCAGGGGGCCCCCAGTGACGCCCATCTCCACCCCCAGGAGCGCATTAACTGCCTGGAAGGGACCCACGAGTTTTTTGAGGCCATTGGGTTCCAGAAGGTGTTGCTTCCCGCCCAGGATCAGGGTAAGTGGACAGGGCCTGGCTGAGTAGGGAATCACAGTGACACCCATGTCCTGCCACGCTGTAGAGGACCCCGAGGAGTTCTACGTGCTGAGCGAGACCACCTTGGCCCAGCCCCAGAGCCTGGAGAGGCACAAGGAACAGCTGCTGGCTGCGGAGCCCGTGCGCGCCAAGCTGGACAGGCAGCGCCGCGTCTTCCAGCCCTCGCCCCTGGCCTCGCAGTTCGAACTGCCTGGGGACTTCTTCAACCTCACAGCAGAGGAGATCAAGCGGGAGCAGAGGCTCAGGTGGGCCTGACGTCCGCGGAGCAGAGTGGGGCGCCAGCCCTCGTGACCTGGCCCGCGTGTGCAGGTCCGAGGCGGTGGAGCGGCTGAGCGTGCTGCGGACCAAGGCCATGCGGGAGAAGGAGGAGCAGCGGGGGCTGCGCAAGTACAACTACACGCTGCTGCGCGTGCGCCTCCCCGATGGCTGCCTCCTGCAGGGTGGGCACCAACGATGCCCGTGGAGGGCGGCTGCCCCACCCGCTCTGACTCCCCCACTCCCCAGGCACTTTCTACGCTCGGGAGCGGCTGGGGGCGGTGTACGGGTTCGTCCGGGAGGCCCTGCAGAGCGACTGGCTGCCTTTTGAGCTGCTGGCCTCGGGAGGGCAGAAGCTGTCCGAGGACGAGAACCTGGCCTTGAACGAGTGCGGGCTGGTGAGTGTCGGCCCGCAGGAGCACCGCTGACCGGTCTCAGAGTGACGGCCTACCCCTACCGCAGGTGCCCTCTGCCCTCCTGACCTTCTCGTGGGACATGGCTGTGCTGGAGGACATCAAGGCCGCGGGGGCCGAGCCGGACTCCATCCTGAAACCCGAGCTCCTGTCAGCCATCGAGAAGCTCTTGTGAAATAAAAGCAGGGTTGGCCTCAGCCCTGTGGGTCTGTCTCATGCTCTCCCTGTTCCTCTCCCCGCCACCCCAGGGCCTCCAAGCCACCTCTGGAAATACTTGGCTCTGCCCCATGGGCACGGGAGGGGCGCCAGCCGTGGAGCTGTGGAATTGGGCCCCGTGGCAGAGCCCCCATCCCTTGGGGGCTGTGGGGATGCGCCCAAGCCCCCGAGGGAGAGGCCTGGGGACACCAACAAATCTAAGCCCTCCCTAGCTGCTTGGTAACTGTGTCATGAAGCTGCCGGACAGACACACGTGGCATCTCCCTGGGCAGGAGAGCAGGCCTGCAGCATGGGTCCTGTTCCCGTGTGCCGTGGGTGGCAGTGGCTGCACCTGGCACTAGGGCTGCTCTGTGGATGTGGGTGACAACGGCAGGAGGGGATGCTGGCCTTCCTGCACATAGACCTGCAGTTAGTAAATCATAAGCCCAAATAAACAGGTTGTTTGAATATAGTTTCTTGGTTCTCCGTTGAAACCGTGGGACA